AATATGCTTGATGTTACAAAATTACAAAATGCATGAGTTAAACATCCATTGCAAGATGAATTTTAATGTAATAGTTTAGGAAAACTTTATCAGTACAGTTAGAGCTTCCATATTGCAACTATCATTTGAAAAACTATCACCTAATGAATTTTGGTGAAATACCAAATAACAATATCCACAATTATCTAAAAATACTTTCTCTTTTCAACTACGTATCTGAGTGATCCTGGATTCAAAACAGTATGTTGCAGCAGACTGAATTCAGAAGCAGATGTCAGAATCCATTTGTCTATTAAGCCAAACACAAACAAGTTTTGCAAAAATGTGAAAAAACTCTTCTCATTATTATTTTTTTAATAACTATTTGTAAAATTAAATATATGATTTATTTTGCCAAGCAATAGTTTATTATTGTTGTTTTAAAATAAAATGTTAAATACGTATTTTAAATATTTCTGAATTTTAATTCCTAATGTGGCAAATCTTAAGTCTTTTCAGAGGTTTTTATCTTTTAGATTATAAAAGATGCCCAAGGCCACAAAGTTTTGGGAAGGGCTGTATAGACTGAACTCCATGCCTTAAGAGGAAAATGAAGCCAATATATTCTTACAAGAGAAGAGATACACGACAAAGCAACAACATACACCTTTCATTCCAACTCTGCTGAGTCATCGATGGTACTTTTAGATCTTAGGCGGGTAACAGCAAAATAAGGTGAGAATTTCAAATAATCAACTTTCTAAGATAAATTTATAAAAGCCCTTTTATAGCACTGATCCCCTATCTTAGTTCTTGGAAGTTAATGAAAGAGGGAAGTTTAAACAACTAAATTAATACTAGTAACAGTTAAGTTGTATGAATTAAGTGTGTCAATAGTAAGTGTTAACGGAAGAGATTGGAAAAACTGATTTTCCCAGTCACTCAAGGTGCTCAAACCGATCATGGGAACATGTAGTTTTATTTGTGTAGCAACTGATAAGATAAAATCAACAGAGACCAAAACTCCTTTCACAGTGTTATAGTGAATCATTAAACACGAAACGAGCCTCTGACCTTGCCCTGTTGGCATTTCTACTGGCCAGAGAAATACAACTTAAAGAAGAACATATAAGGTAAGTAATGTAAATGTACACTGTACTATGAATTTTTTCTTTTTTTTTCCATATAACCCTTCAGGGTTTGATGGAAAATAGATTTCCAAACACGCCCAACCTGCCAAACAGGAATAAAAGCTTCCAGTGGAAGCATCACGTTCCCTTGAAATAGAAGTGTTTTAGCTTGTGTGAGCGTATTTGACTCTTGAAAAGAAATGAGATCGTGTTTCATTTCAGGAAGATATATGCGTCAGGTAAGAAACTAAAACAAATAAACTTCCTATACATATATTTTCTTTCATTTTATGCTTTTTCTAGGAAAATTTCTATCTTCTTTTGTATTATCAAGGAGATATTTGGAGCAGAGTCAACCCTCTCAGTTACATAAAATAAAAAATGGCATATTCTTGGCAAACGGATCCAAATCCTAATGAATCACACGAAAAGCAGTATGAACACCAAGAATTTCTCTTTGTAAATCAACCCCATTCTTCTAGCCAAGTCAGTCTGGGTTTTGATCAGATAGTAGATGAGATCAGTGGCAAAATTCCACACTACGAGAGTGAAATTGATGAAAACACCTTTTTTGTGCCCACTGCACCAAAATGGGACTCAACAGGGCATTCATTAAATGAAGCACACCAAATATCCTTGAATGAATTCACTTCTAAAAGCCGTGAACTCTCCTGGCATCAAGTTAGCAAAGCACCAGCAATTGGTTTTAGTCCTTCTGTGTTACCAAAACCTCAAAATACGAATAAAGAATGCTCCTGGGGAAGCCCCATAGGAAAACATCATGGTGCTGATGATTCCAGATTCAGTATTTTAGCTCCATCATTCACAAGTTTGGATAAAATTAATCTAGAGAAAGAATTAGAAAATGAAAATCATAACTACCATATAGGATTTGAAAGTAGCATTCCTCCAACAAATTCATCCTTCTCAAGTGACTTCATGCCGAAAGAAGAGAATAAAAGGAGTGGACATGTGAACATTGTGGAACCATCTTTGATGCTTTTGAAAGGCTCTCTTCAACCCGGAATGTGGGAAAGTACATGGCAGAAGAATATAGAGGTAAGTATAATACATGTCAATGTAAAAATATGAATTATATTAATTTAGTAGATTTTATTTTAAGTCAATAGGTTGTTCCATTCAGCTAGTGGAAGTACCTCAAAGCAGCAATACGAGTCTGGCCTCTTTTTGCAACAAAGTAAAAAAGTGAGTACTGGTATTTCATTAAACTTTGAAATCCTAAGTATTTTTCTTAACATATGTTTTTCAGAATCAGAGAAAGATATCATGCAGCTGATGTTAATTTCAATTCTGGGAAGATCTGGAGCACTACTACAGCATTTCCGTATCAGCTCTTTTCTAAGACCAAGTTTAATATACATATTTTTATTGATAACTCAACACAACCTCTTCATTTTATGCCATGTGGTAAGCAACCTTGCAAATAAGTCTACAAATCTTATTGACTTTTATTATTCCTCTTTTTCTTTAGCTAATTATCTTGTCAAAGATCTAATTGCAGAAATTCTGCATTTTTGCACAAATGACCAGCTACTCCCCAAAGATCATATTCTAAGTGTATGTGGCTCTGAAGAATTTTTACAAAAGTAAGTATTTTATGAAATTTTGGTTGTATTATGATATGATTGTGTTCATTTTTTCCTCCTTCAGCGACCACTGTTTGGGGAGCCACAAAATGTTTCAAAAAGATAAATCTGTTATTCAGCTCCACCTGCAGAAAAGTAGGGAAGCTCCAGGAAAGCTATCTCGAAAGGTAAGACTTTCTTAGCATTGGTTTCAATTGGCCAATAAATATTAATATATTCTGCTGTCTACAGCATGAAGAGGACCACAGTCAGTTTTATCTGAATCAACTTCTAGAATTTATGCATATTTGGAAAGTATCCAGGTAAGATATTTTATATTTGTTCCAAGACTACTTTTAAACAAAGTTTCTATTTTTTATTTTCCAGACAATGTCTCTTAACACTCATCAGAAAATATGACTTCCACCTGAAATACCTATTGAAAACCCAGGTATTGACTTTTGTTACTTTATCCATCAATTCAGATTGTAAGATGTGAATCTTGTTATCTACAGGAAAACGTGTATAATATTATTGAAGAAGTTAAAAAAATATGCAGTGTTCTAGGGTGTGTGGAAACCAAACAAATTACAGATGCAGTAAATGAACTAAGTCTAATTCTTCAGAGAAAAGGAGAGGTAAGTACATTCATTTATTACACAGTAGTTTTAATAACAAGTATAATTTTACATTTTTTTTCAGAATTTTTATCAAAGTTCAGAGACTTCAGCAAAAGGTAAAACATACATGTACTCAAGTATTTTGAAATAGTGACTTGATCTCTATCTCTTCCTTTCTAGGCTTGATAGAGAAGGTAACAACTGAACTATCCACATCCATCTACCAGCTAATCAATGTCTACTGTAACAGCTTTTATGCAGATTTTCAGCCTGTAAATGTACCTAGATGCACTTCCTATCTAAATCCCGGGCTTCCTTCCCACCTCAGCTTCACAGTGTATGCAGCACACAACATTCCAGAAACCTGGGTGCACAGGTGAGTGGTGGTGAGTTTTTCACAAAAGCATTAAGCATATTGAATTGATGTTGTTTCATTTTAGCTACAAAGCGTTTTCTTTTACCTGTTGGCTTACATATGCTGGAAAGAAGCTGTGCCAAGTGAGAAACTACAGAAATATTCCAGACAAGAAATTATTTTTTTTCTTGGTCAACTGGAATGAAACGTAAGTTTAATCTTTACTGTATCTGGATCATTTAGGTAATGCTTCTTCTTTCTTTTATTCTCAGGATCAATTTTCCCCTTGAAATAAAGTCACTTCCAAGGGAATCCATGCTCACTGTAAAACTGTTTGGGATTGCCTGTGCAACCAACAATGCAAATTTACTGGCGTGGACTTGTCTTCCACTGTTTCCAAAAGAGTAAGTGTATCAATTGTGAGTAATAAGCCTATCTGTCTGTGTGTGTGTGTGTTGTCTTTTGCAGAAAATCCATTCTCGGGTCTATGCTGTTCAGCATGACATTACAGAGTGAGCCTCCCGTAGAAATGATAACTCCAGGAGTGTGGGATGTAAGTCAGCCATCCCCGGTGACCCTGCAGGTAAGTGCCAGGCTAAAAGATTAAAGTACACACAACACATGGCAAATCATTTTTTTTCTTTCAGATTGATTTTCCAGCTACTGGGTGGGAGTATATGAAACCTGATTCTGAAGAGAATAGAAGTAATCTTGAAGAGCCACTAAAGGAGTGTATAAAACATATTGCCAGACTTTCACAGAAACAGACTCCCCTACTGTAAGTGACCTAGGTCTTGTGAATGAATTTTTAGTAAATTACAGTTTCCAATCTGGTTTTTCAGACTCTCTGAAGAAAAGAAAAGATATTTATGGTTTTATCGCTTCTACTGCAATAATGAAAACTGCTCCCTTCCTTTAGTCCTGGGTAGTGCCCCTGGATGGGATGAAAGGACTGTTTCAGAAATGCATACCATTTTGAGAAGATGGACATTTTCTCAACCTTTAGAGGCTCTTGGGCTTTTGACTTCCAGGTAAGAATTGCATAACAAGCATGATATTACTGACAGCTTAGTGGATATATTTACTGTGTATTAGTTTTCCAGATCAAGAAATTCGTAAAGTGGCAGTTCAACAATTAGACAACCTCTTGAATGATGAACTACTGGAATATCTCCCACAGCTAGTTCAGGTAAGAATAGAAGAGTTGCTAAGGAAACCCAGGAGAAGTAAAGTAATTGTGTCTCTTACTTCAGGCTGTCAAGTTTGAATGGAACCTTGAGAGTCCTTTAGTGCAACTTCTACTCCACCGCTCCTTGCAGAGCATCCAGGTTGCCCATCGTCTTTACTGGTAAGATTAACTAAATCAGGCAAGGATGCCTTAATATTTTAATCCTATCCTTATTGCTGTGAAGAAGAGACTACAGGAAGAAGCATGTGCTTAATGACCAGAAAATGAGTCAAACCATTGATGTGAAACTGAGCAGCTTAATTTTGTTGGTTAATGGTGAGTAATGCACAAAACAAGCCAATGACTAAAATATATCTTAGGGAGAAGAAAAAGACCAACATGATTTTATTCCTCTGAAATTATAACATCATAATCCATCTTTGCAGCAAAAGGGTCTCTAGAAATTATTACACACATTCCTTGATCATATACCCAGATTGCTTCAATCAGCTAATTAGACAAAGCCATTGTATAGTATTTTCAATCTTTATTTCCAAATCAGAGTTAAATTTGCTTCCTACGTCAGTGTGACTGGCAGCTCCTCTGTCACCCTCAATCTCTAAACTATTGCTTCTAATTTGGAGTTGCCTGAGAGACCCATTTCTGAAAAGGAGGCTTTTACCTACAAAGCAGTTTATAGCTTCTTTGATTTCAGTGCAACAAAGCTTTCGACTCTGCTTAAAATGGAAATGATTATTTCTTACAGGAAAGAAACGAGTGAACCCCTGCTGGGGGGAAAATGTTTTCTTGGAAATACTTTTATAAACTTGGTAATTAATGGCAGTAAAATTGCTTATTTAAAACTATGACCTTTTCAAAGACATGCTGAATATGCTCAAATTATCCTATACTTGTAATCATTTTTCAAATTGTAGTTGAAGTTTATTTAAACTATTAAATATACTACTCTGACTTTTGTCCTACGGATGCTTATCTTAGCCCCTCTGAATATTTTCTTACAACTAATTTCCCCAAATTTCTTCCACTCCTCAAATTATTCTTTCTCTCTCCCCTCCACTTCTCTTCCCTCCACATTTGGTTTCTTATATTATCTTTTGATATTACATTTTATTTTTCTCCACAAAAGATGAATGTATGCTTAATTCACCTGTGAAGTCTCTCTTTAAAAAAAAAAAAAAGCTTATTACACACACTGGTTACTCTAATACCAGATATCAGCACCCTCTTATTACCTAGCTATCTTCACTAATTGTTTAAAGCTTGTCAAGTGTGGTAAAACAAAATGCAGCCACCTGCTACTCTTTTTTTTTTTTTTCATTTGGGTTTTATGGCTTTCTGAGACTGGTATTACCAACTTTGTCATAGGCTTTAGAGTCATATCTAAAGTTTACCTGAGAGTTAAACTTCAGTATACTTTATTTCTTTATCACATTTTGCTATTATATCTCCTCTTTTACTCCACACATCCTTCTGCTTCTGACCACAGTGGGTGATAGACTGCCAATTTAAGGCATAATATAGTAAACAATTTGGGAGATATTATTTATAATAATAGTATCATGAGTGAAGGTATGTGGCTGGCAAAGAAGCAGTTAAGATTATAACTGATCTAGATCTAGACCAGCATTTGGGTTGAGTTAGTCAAGGCCAACCAGAATATTTTTCAAGGCTGCCCGTTAGCAGAAAAAGTCTTCAAGCCAGGATACCAGTTCAAGGTAGGAAGACGCAGGGTCCAGGGTCTCTAATACTTGGTCAGAGAGCTTTCAAGTAGAGACTTGCTAATAACTTAGAGATGCATATCCCAAACATTTCTTCCATGAAACCACAGCCCCATGCGGTTAGGGCTTAGTGGTCAAATAAATCTGCAAAGGGCTGAATGCTTTGTTCCAACCATAGAAAGTTGTGCACTTTAAAATGTGAAGATGCTGAAAACTCCTGTGCTTTAGAACAATTCAATTTTTGTAGCTTTTCTCAAACCTATTTGACCTATTGACTGTCTTTGAAGGAATACTCTTTGGAAACTAGAGCCTAGGATGTATCCTTGCCACCTCGTCTCTCAGCTTCATAACTGGTCCCCAAGTTCTGTAAGCCACACGGTTCATTCCTCAAAAAATCCCTTGCAACTCTTCCTTCCTTCCAGCCACCACCCATGTTCATGTCAGTGGTTCTCAATGTCAACAGAAGGGAGGAAAGATGGAGATAGTTCACATCAACAGGAGAATGTGTAGTTTCAAAAATCAAAATTAAATATTATAACGTTTTATTATAATGTTTTATTATAATGTTTTATTTATCATCAAACTAATTTACTTTATTTCAAAGTTTCCAAAAGAATTAAAGGGAATGAGATTAATTTTATATATCCAAAGACAGATTCAATTTTAAAAAGTTAAGAAACGTTAACTTAGACCTTTATGATGCCCTAAGCATCGAATCAGACTTACTCTAAACTATTTTTCTTCCCTCCAATGTACCAGAGTCACCCTCAGCAATGCAATTATCTGAAAAGAAACAAATGAAAAAACTTGTACTCATTTTGACAGACTTTCTGGTATGCCATAAAGATGCCAGGGGAAGGAAAGCGATGCTCCAGAAGGACCAGTTGCCTTACCTCAGACAAGACAATTACTGCTAGGGACCTTAGTCTTCTCATGTACAAAATGGGCATTCGGGATTAGAGGAATCTCAACCTACATGAATTCAACATCTCCTCTCTACTCAAAAATCTTGAATGTATATATACTGCTCTCCCCGGTGCTACCTATAGAACAAATCTACCTTTTGGCTTAGGTATTTAAGACCTTCCAAATCTATTACAAATCTATCTTTGTAACCTTTTCACTAATCCTCACCATTAACTTTCTGCTCTTGTCCAATTTTTCAGGTAACTGTTGCCTGAATAATTCTTGCTTGTTCTCATCACAAAGCCTTGGCTTATGACAGTCTTATCTCTGGAAACTTCCTTACTACTTATTTCTTTTCCAACACCTACCCATCCATATCTTATTTTTTTAGGATTCAATTCACAGAGCACATTCCCCTGTGAACTTTCTACAATTATTCTGAACAATGGTAATTTCTTCCTAACTGATTTTCTGTACCAAAAAAATTTATACTATTATTTGATCCTTATAATGTAAGATCTTGTGTATTTAAGTATGTTTTATTTCTTCCAATTAAGTTGTGTGAGTGCCTCTGGGGCTAGAAATTTTTATGCTTCAATGGCTTTCTCATAATGCTTAGTAACATGTTACCCATAGTCAATAATCAATATTTATTAAACTTTGGATATTAATTAATAATGAAAGATCTGTAGATTCATAATAGATTCCATTTATATCAAATTAGATACTGCATTACAAAAATCAGAATGGAATACTCTTAGTAGGCTGTGAGAAATTTGGTTCTATTATTTTAAACTACTACACTGAACTTTCTCAGTCACCTAAATTATCCAAAATGGAAACTAAATTCAATTTCTTTGTATCTTCAAATTTGAAAGGACTTTCTACTTTTCTTGATTCAAAAATATGTTCAAATGTATAAAAACAGGAAAAGAAGAAACAGATTAAGCAGAAATTCAATTAATTCAAGAAGTGATCATAATGATACATTTATAATTCTTTCACTTTTGCTTAACATATCTTTATGTTAAAATCATCACATCTTAGAAAGAAAACATCTATAAATATTTTATTAGTATTTTTTGGACTCTGGATTTGTGTCCAAAGACGTTCTTTAACTAGCTGTACTTATCAGCTACCTAAAAGTCCTGTCCCAATCATGTTATATCACATTTTTAACTTGTCTGCTTATTCATTTTTGTATGTTTACTGTCTCCCTCTCCCTACTCCCAACTATAATGTAAGCTCTGTGACCACATGAACTCTGGTCATCACGATCACCCTCATGATCAGTAAAGTCTTAGTCACTTCGCTGTATTGTCAGGGTTTGTGTAGGCATTTAGTATTATATACATTCATTGAATAAATAAAATACTTGCCTGAACTACAGCAAATAATTTTTTCTCTCTTGGCTTCAATTGTTGCCCCTCTAAAAATAGAAAAGTTTATCTATTCCAATATTTTTATTATTATTATTTGGAGACAAAGTCTCACTCTGTCACCCAGGCTGGAGTACAGTGGTGTGATCTTGGCTCACCGCAACTTCCACCTCCTGGGTTCAAGCAATTCTCCCACCTAAGCTTCCCGAGTAGCTGGGATGACAGGCACCCGCCACCACGCCCAGCTAATTTTTGTATTTTTAGTAGAGAGGCGGTTTCACCATGTTGGCCAGGCTGGTCACAAACTCCTGACCTCTGGTAATCCACCCACCTCACCTTCCAAAAGTACTAGGATTACAGGCGTGAGCCGTCGCGCATGGCCTATTTTGATGTTTTTTAAAAATGTGTTTCTCCAAATCACAAGGTTCATTAGAGCTCTCTCAGAGTGTGAAAGGGGAAACCAAAACAAGCAGTGGTCTAGGCTGCCTACTGCCCTCTCAGTAGGGCAAATCGTTTTTTATCCTGGGGGTGCATGTTGAGGAAGGAAGATGGTTCTAAGTAAGATTTTGCTTTTACAATGTTTTAAAGAAACTTCTAAACTAGATTATTTCCATAGATCTTTCCAGAGTCCAGGTCTGATTTACAGATTATGTTTGTAGGTTTGTTTTTGTTATTGTTGTTGTTTAATTTCACATGCTTGGAAAAACACTGAAAAATAATTATCCTCTCTGATACTGT